TGTGGGTTTTGCGCACCCCTCTCTTTTGATGTCTGTGTTTGAAGCGTTTGATAGTAAGAAGTTTAAAAATACAATTTGTGGCGCGGTATTTAGTGCCTGCCTTCTGCCTCCAGATTTCAAGCCCGATGCAGGGACTGAAACGAGGCGCTCGAGGAGCCCCCAGCCGCCTGGTTCCATCCCCTCCATCTGTTTCTTGCCAATCCCTAGCTCCCAGTTTGGCCTCACCTGGGCCTAGCCCTTTGCCACCAAAAGCCCACCTCCTAGGTAGGCAGGGCAAACCCTCTTTATAGTTCTCCAGCTGATGCCCCTAGCTCACCCCAGGCTGGAGTGGAGGCCCCCTCAACTGGCTGGGCCCAGGATGTCTTTGCAGCACCGATACTTAGAAGCTCTCAGGAGCCAGGAACTGTAGGCCCCTGCCCAGCTCCCGGCCGAGTTAGCCCTGGCACGTTCCTGAAGGAATGAATGCCCACTTAGGGGAGGGCCCCGGGGCAGCTCTCCAGGCCAGGAGACCCCAGAGGGTGTGCACAGGTGACCAGGGAAGCGAGTTTGTGTGGTGCGGGCCCCCACCCTCTGGCCTCAGTCTCCTGCACGTGCCTGGAGATCGGCCTGGCCTCGGCGATCCTGAGCATGCAGGGCAGGCTGGGGAAAAAGCCTTTCACGTAGACTTTCTCATCCGTTGCTTAACCAAACCCCAACATGTCCGTTAACAGAGGATGAAACAAGCACAGAGAGGTCCAGCGATGGCCGAAGGTCACAGCCAGTAAGGGCCGGTCTTCCGGATCGTGACCAGGTGGCCGGGTGCCTGTCCCTGTCTGTCCCCTGCCTTGAGGTCCCGCGTCCACCCGCGCCCCTCCAGAGCGCGCGGAGGCGGCCCCCAGGGCGGCCGCGCGAGGGCAGCATCGAGCCGTTCGCCTCTCTAGTCCCGGCAGGCCGCAGCGGCCGTCCCGGCGTGCCCCGCGCCTCAGGAGGCGGGACTTCCGGCGCGCGGCGCTCTTGTTCTGCAGCCGCCGGAAGCGTCGAGTCTGCAGTCGCCCGGGCGACGGCGGGGTCCGCGCGGCCAGGTAAGGTGTGCGCCCAGCAGGTGAGGCGCGGGTGGCGTCGGCAGCTTCAGGGCTCTCCCCGTGGAGGGGGCGCTGTCCCGAGGAGCGGATAGCCGAGGCCCGGGACGGGGGCGGGGCAGCGCCCAAAGTCGGGGAAACTGAGGCCCGGCGTGGCCCCCGTCCGGCCGAGCCTGGGCGCGCGGGGATTCTGGCCCTGGGAGCCCCTCGGCTGGGAGCGGGCTGCGGGCTCCGAGGAGGCTCCGGCGGGGCGGCCCCGGCTGCAGGGCGCCCGCGTGCGTCTCGGGGACTGCGCCGGCGATTCCGCGGTGGCCGAGCCTCGGAGGGGGTTTCCCCAGTTCACGCAGCGAGCAGGAGGCGGAACTGGGCCTGGGCCGGGTCTGTCTCCCAAGCCAGTGCCTAAACGCCCATCGTCCTGGCGCATCCTGGGGTTCCCTGGGCCCAGCCGAGTCTGGGTGGCGTCCCCGCAGCTGGGGCTGGAGGGACCGCCTGCTGCGCTCCGTCTTGGTGGGCAGCCCTCATGACCAGCCCTTGGGAGAGGGGTGCGGGGAGAGGGACAGCCCCTGATGTCAGTGGCTCAGCACGTGTGACTTTGACCTCCTTCCTGCTGATCATTGCTCACCTGAGCGACACGGGGAGGGGGAGGCAGCAGCCTCGTGTGAGGCTTCCAGAGGAAAGCGTCTCCGCCGGCCCGGAGGCGCTGAACCAGCCTGCGGTCGCTGCCAGCTCTGCCTCTGGCCGGCTGTTAACTGAGTTTACAGGTTCACAAGCATTTCGGGCATAAACAAGGGGCTTTGTGAAGGAGTGAGGGGACCTGGGCTGCTGATGCGGCTAACGGTGCTCGCGGGTGGATGCTTTGGTTTTGTTCCAGTTGGGCAGGGCCCCAGTCAGCCTCCAGCAGGGAGAGCCACGCCAAGGACGGGGGAGGGCGTTTCTCTTTGTTGTTGGGTGTTTTGGGCTCCCGGGTCTGTGCTAGTGATTCCTTTAGATTTTCTCTGCTAATGTTTCATTCTCCCACTCTCTCTCTAGCGTCCTTCTCCCTTCAGACTTCCTGGACCACAGTTCCTAAGAAAAAAGCTTGACAAACATTTGTTAGTGTCAGGCACTGCCACGTTCCAGGCGTTGTTCTGGATGTACAGAGAACAGCCAGCCTTCCCTTTGGGAGCTTCCTTCCCAACCATGCTGTTAGTGCCTGCCACCTGGGCAGTCTCAGTGTTTCTAACATCTCGGGGTGTGTTTTGGAGGCAGGCGGGAGTCATGGATGTAGATGCTGAAAGAGAGAAGATAACACAGGAGATCAAGGAGCTGGAAAGGATTTTGGATCCCGGCTCCTCGGGCTCCCACGTGGAGATCTCAGAATCAAGTCTCGAGTCAGATTCTGAAGCAGGTAAGCCCCTTGTACCTAGCCTCCTGGGGTCCTACCAACACGGTGTTGCTTGTGTTTCTGACAGATTCACTGCCTTCTGAGGACTTGGATCCTGCCGATCCCCCGATCTCGGTAACTGTTGGCCTGATCTGGCTGTGCCACTGCTCGTCACATGCCATTTCTGGCTCGTTACCAGGAAGAAGAAAGGTGGGGCGAAGCCAGCAATGACGAGGACGATCCCAAGGATAAAACCCTCCCTGAAGACCCAGAAACCTGCCTGCAGCTGAACATGGTCTACCAGGAGGTCATCCAGGAGAAGCTGGCTGAGGCCAACCTGCTGCTGGCCCAGAACCGGGAGCAGCAGGTGGGATGGGCCTCGGCCCCCCGGTGCCCACAATAGAGGGGTCCCTGCCTTGTGTCTGTCACAGGAGGAACTCATGAGGGATCTGGCTGGGTCCAAAGGCACCAAGGTGAAAGATGGCAAAAGCCTGCCCCCAAGCACATACATGGGGCACTTCATGAAGCCGTATTTCAAGGACAAGGTCACGGGCGTGGTGAGTGGCCGAGGCCCTGCTCTTGTCGGCAATGTGCTTGTGGTGATGCCGTGCACCCTGACAGGGGCCACCTGCCAACGAGGACACACGAGAGAAGGCTGCCCAGGGGATCAAGGCTTTCGAGGAGCTCCTTGTGACCAAATGTAAGAGCCCTGGCCGGCCCTGCGGCACCCCTCCCCCAGTGATGATGCTGTGGCTTCTCCTCAGGGAAAAACTGGGAAAAGGCCTTGCTCCGAAAGTCAGTGGTGAGTGACCGCCTGCAGCGATTGCTTCAGCCCAAGTTACTGAAGTAAGTCTAAAACCATAAGTCAAAAACGGTCTCCCAGCCCTTCTGCCTCTGCTCTGCTTTGCAGGCTCGAGTACTTGCACCAGAAGCAGAGCAAAGTCTCCAGTGAGCTGGAGAGGCAAGCCCTGGAGAAGCAGGGCAGGGAAGCCGAGAAGGAGATCCAGGACATCAAGTGAGGGGGGCCTCCCGGGAGGGCCCAGGGGACGTGGTGCCAATACCCTCATCCCTTCCACCAGCCAGCTTCCAGAAGAGGCCTTGCTGGGAAACAGGCTGGACAGCCACGACTGGGAGAAGATTTCCAATATTAACGTAAGTCAGGGGCAGGTCTGAGCCCCAAGCAGGCCTGCAAGGCTGAGTGTCTCTGTCGGTGCAGTTTGAAGGCAGCCGCAGTGCAGAGGAGATCCGGAAGTTCTGGCAGAACTCGGAGCACCCCAGCATCAACAAGCAGGAGTGGAGCAGGGAGGAGGAGGAGCGGCTGCAGGCGATCGCGGCTGCACACGGCCACCTGGAGTGGCAGAAGATTGCAGAGGAGCTGGGGGTAAGGGCCTGGCCTGGACCCCAGGGGCCAGGACACTCATTTGCTTTTGTTTGGGCCTGGGAAGACCAGCCGCAGCGCCTTCCAGTGCCTGCAGAAATTCCAGCAGCACAACAAAGCTCTGAAACGCAAGGAGTGGACAGAGGAGGAGGACCGCATGCTCACGCAGCTGGTGCAGGAGATGCGCGTCGGCAGCCACATCCCCTACCGCAGAAGTGAGGCCCCTCCACCCCGACGGCTCTCAGGCCCCACAGGACCTCCCTGTTCCTCTGTCCCTAGTTGTCTACTATATGGAAGGGAGAGACTCCATGCAGCTGATCTACCGATGGACCAAGAGCTTGGATCCTGGTCTGAAGAAGGGTTACTGGGCCCCGGAGGAAGATGCTGTAAGTGTGCGGGACCCTAGGAGAACTGGGCTGGCTTCACTTGTCTGCCTGTCCCTTCCTGCAGAAGTTGCTTCAAGCTGTTGCCAAATACGGGGAGCAGGATTGGTTTAAAATCCGGGAAGAGGTGCCAGGTAGGAGCGATGCCCAGTGCCGAGATCGGTGAGTCGCACAGCGCTGAGCGAGGGAGGGGCAAAACGTTCTTTGCTTTTCATGTCACGTTCAGGTATCTCAGGAGATTACATTTCAGCTTGAAAAAGGGTCGGTGGAATTTAAAAGAAGAGGAACAGTTAATTGAATTAATAGAAAAATATGGTGTCGGTAAGTTGCTGACAGTTTGTTCTTCTAGTTTCGAAGGCATTTCCATGGGGTTTGGCTTTTGCAGGTCACTGGGCAAAAATAGCTTCTGAGCTGCCCCATCGGTCTGGCTCCCAGTGTCTGAGCAAGTGGAAGATCATGATGGGGGTGAGCCACTCGCTCCTTCTTTATCTGAAACCAAGGCCTCTAAGTAGCTCTTTCCTCCCCTCAGAAGAAGCAGGGTCTCCGGAGGCGGCGGCGGAGGGCCCGTCACAGCGTCCGGTGGAGCTCTACCAGCAGCAGCGGCAGCAGCAGTGGCAGCAGTGGAGGGAGCAGCAGCAGCAGCAGCAGCAGCAGCGAGGAGGACGAGCCAGAGCAGGCGCAGGCCGGGGAGGGTGACAGAGCGCTGCTGTCCCCACAGTACATGGTCCCGGACATGGACCTGTGGGTTCCTGCCAGGCAGAGCACCAGCCAGCCATGGAGAGGAGGGGCAGGGGCCTGGCTGGGAGGCCCCGCTGCCTCCCTCAGCCCTCCCAAGGGGTCCAGTGCCAGCCAGGGCGGCAGCAAGGAAGCTTCCACCACAGCCGCGGCTCCTGGAGAGGAGACGAGTCCGGTGCAGGTCCCTGCCAGGGCCCACGGCCCTGTCCCGAGGTCTGCCCAGGCCTCCCACTCAGCAGACACTCGCCCGGCGGGCGCAGAGAAGCAGGCCCTGGAGGTAGGCCCCGGCCCTGGGTGTACCACGGGAAGGCGTGCCTCGCCTCAGGCAGCTTTCTCATCAGGGTGGGAGGCGTCTGCTGACAGTGCCTGTGGAGACCGTGCTGAGGGTGCTCAGGGCCAACACGGCTGCTCGGAGCTGCACACAGGTGAGGCCTGCTGCAGACACCCACGCGCACGCCATGGGCCCCAGGTGCTGCCTTCTCCTTACAGAAAGAGCAGCTGAGGCAGCCACCCCTGCCCACCTCATCCCCAGGGGTCAGCTCTGGTGACAGCGTGGCCCGATCCCATGTGCAGTGGCTACGGCACAGAGCCACCCAGAGTGGGCAGCGGCGCTGGAGACACGCTCTGCACCGGAGGCTCCTGAACCGCAGGCTGCTGCTGGCTGTGACCCCTTGGGTAGGGGACGTTGTCGTGCCCTGCACACAGGCTTCCCAGAGACCCGCCGTAGTGCAGACTCAAGGTATGGCCTGGGGCTCCTCTGGGAGCATCCTGGCTGCTTTCCACTTATCCCCCTGTGCCCGCAGCGGATGGCCTCAGGGAGCAGCTGCAGCAGGCCCGCCTGGCCAGCACCCCTGTGTTTACCCTGTTTACCCAGGTAAGCTACTTGGGCAGAGCTTCGTTTTCCTTGCTATGGTTAGGTTGCCTCCTGTGTCCCGCAGCTGTTCCACATCGATACTGCCGGCTGCTTGGAGGTCGTCCGAGAGAGGAAGGCCCTGCCACCCAGGCTGCCCCAGGCTGGTGCTCGGGACCCACCAGTTCATCTTCTGCAGGTAGCAGGCACTTGGGGTGAGAAGTGAGGATGGAGCTGCTGACTCTCCTCTCTTTCATTTCCAGGCATCCTCAAGTGCCCAGAGCACCCCAGGTAACTCTGCTTCTCTGCCCTGGTGGGGAAGAGCTTATCAAGTGTGGGTCTTTCCTCCCCACAGGCCACCTCTTCCCAAACGTGCCGGCTCAAGAAGCCTCAAAGAGTGCCAGCCACAAAGGGAGCCGAAGACTGGCGTCCAGCCGGGTGGAGCGCACCCTACCCCAGGCGTCCCTGCTGGCTTCAACCGGCCCCCGGCCCAAGCCCAAGACTGTGTCGGAGCTGCTTCAGGAGAAGCGGCTTCAGGAGGCCCGTGCCAGGGAGGCCACCCGGGGCCCGGTGGTGCTCCCGTCCCAGCTGCTGGTCTCCTCGTCTGTGATCCTCCAGCCCCCTCTACCACACACCCCACACGGCCGCCCAGCCCCGGGTCCCACCGTCTTAAATGTACCGCTCTCTGGGCCTGGGGCCCCCGCGGCAGCCAAACCTGGCACTTCTGGCTCCTGGCAGGAGGCTGGGACTTCAGCCAAGGACAAGAGACTCTCCACCATGCAAGCCCTGCCCCTCGCTCCTGTCTTCTCAGAGGCCGAGGGCACAGCCCCTGCTGCTTCCCAAGCCCCTGCCCTGGGCCCCGGCCAGATCTCTGTGAGCTGCCCCGAGAGTGGTCTCGGACAGTCTCAGGCCCCCGCTGCATCCCGGAAGCAGGGCCTGCCTGAGGCGCCACCCTTTCTCCCCGCAGCCCCCAGCCCCACCCCACTGCCCGTCCAGCCCCTCAGCCTGACGCACATAGGAGGGCCACATGTGGCGACCAGTGTCCCCCTGCCTGTCACCTGGGTGCTCACAGCCCAGGGGCTTCTCCCTGTTCCTGTACCAGCTGTGGTGAGCCTTCCCAGGCCAGCAGGGACCCCTGGCCCCGCAGGGCTGCTGGCCACTCTGCTGCCTCCCCTGACTGAGACTCGGGCGGCCCAGGGCCCCAGGGCCCCAGCGTTGAGCAGCTCTTGGCAGCCCCCAGCCAATATGAACAGGGAACCGGAGCCTTCCTGCAGGACAGACACCCCAGCTCCTCCCACACACGCCCTCTCCCAAAGTCCTGCAGAAGCGGATGGCAGTGTGGCCTTTGTCCCTGGAGAGGCCCAGGTGGCCAGGGAGATACCTGAGCCCAGGACGTCCTCCCACGCTGACCCTCCTGAAGCAGAACCCCCTTGGTCCGGGAGGCTGCCAGCCTTCGGTGGTGTCATCCCAGCAACTGAGCCAAGGGGGACGCCGGGGTCCCCCTCAGGGACACAGGAGCCCAGGGGGCCTCTGGGCCTGGAGAAGCTGCCCCTGCGCCAGCCTGGGCCTGAGAAGGGGGCCCTGGACCTGGAGAAGCCGCCCCTACCCCAGCCTGGGCCTGAGAAGGGGGCCCTGGACCTGGGCCTGCTGTCCCAGGAGGGCGAGGCGGCCACACAGCAGTGGCTGGGGGGCCAGCGGGGGGTGCGTGTGCCTCTTCTGGGCAGCAGACTGCCCTATCAGCCCCCAGCCCTGTGCAGCCTGCGAGCTCTGTCCGGTCTCCTACTCCACAAGAAGGCCCTGGAGCACAAGGCCACCTCCCTGGTGGTGGGGGGCGAGGCTGAGCGGCCGGCCGGAGCACTGCAAGCCTCACTGGGGCTGGTGCGGGGGCAGCTCCAGGACAACCCGGCCTACCTCCTGTTGCGGGCGCGGTTCCTGGCAGCCTTCACCCTCCCTGCGCTCCTGGCCACCCTGGCCCCCCAAGGCGTCCGCACCACCCTCTCAGTACCTTCGAGGGTGGGCTCTGAGAGTGAGGATGAAGACCTCCTGAGTGAGCTGGAACTTGCAGACAGGGACGGGCAGCCGGGCTGCACGACAGCCACATGCCCCATTCAGGTAGGGTGGGCGCCCAGCCCCACTTCCCCATGCTCTTGTCCCCACTGCCTGGATTTTCTTTCAGGGAGCCCCAGACTCTGGTAAATGCTCTGCTTCCTCCTGCCTGGATACTTCTAATGACCCTGACGACCTGGACGTGCTCAGAACCCGGCATGCCAGGCACACCCGGAAGCGGAGGCGGCTGGTGTGAGCAGCAGGTGAGTCCTGAGTGGGGAGGCCACTGCCCTACGGCACCCCCCACCTGGTGTTCCTGTGTTCCAGGACAAGCACTTTCTCAGAAGCCCGTGGCCCTGCTGACGAGAGACAGCCCACCCCCAGCCTGCAAGAGAGGCAGCCAGAGGCCAGGTATCTGCTGGCCGCTGACTGACCAGGTCCGCAGTGAACAGAGGCGGGCCTGCCGACTGACTGTGTGGCATGGAGCATGGCTGTTCCCCAAGTGCACACCTGAACACTTGGAGGAATAAAGTTCTGTTTTTAATTGTGGAGCTGGACACAGGCTGTTGTGGTTTTGTTGTCCTGAGGT